TTTGAGACGGAGTTTCGTTCTTGTTGCCCAGGCTGGAGTGCAATGGTGCGATCTCGGCTCACCGCAACCTCCGCCTCCCGAGTTCAAGCGATTCTCCTACCTCAGGCTCCCGAGTAGCTGGAATTACAGGTATGCGCCACCGCGCCCGGCTAATTTTGTATTTTTAATAGAGACGGGGTTTCTTCAGCTCAGGCTGGTCTCCAACTCCCGACCTCAGAAAATCCGCCCGCCTTGGCCGCCCAAAGTGCTGGGATTACAGGCCTGAGCCACCGCGCCCGGCCAACACCGACTCTTTTCACCCTCCCAGGTATCTAGAGAGTCGAGTGGGAGGGAAATTGCTGGCTCTGGCCACTACAGTAACATCAGCACCTAGAGCAGTGCTCAACTGACTGAAGGCTCCTGTGAGTCGCCCTCTCCCCCTGGCCCCCCAACCCGCGGGGAAAGGCTGGCGGGACGCCACACAGCACCTCGATTACGCCATTTCATTTGCCACTGCACCATCTATCGGACACTAGCTAGGCTCTTCCAGGACCGGACGCACCTCCGTCCCCAAGGTGCCACCTGACAGCCAACACCGACGGGGTGATGCATGAATACAGTCATTATTCAAATTAGCTAAAACACCTAACTCATTCGGGTGAGTCTCGCCAGTCCCTCTGGGCTGACTGTCCCGCCCCGCGCTTACACCCGGGAGCGTCGGGCGGGAGAACTAGTGCATGCTGGCTGGGGATGGCGGACGCAAAGCCGGAGGCAAGGCCGCGCACGCGCAAACGCGGGCGCGCCGCCGGGCCGTGCTAGTGCGCGGAAGACGCATGCGCTGGCGGCCTGCGCCGCCTTAAGTGCCGCGCCAGCCCGGGGCGGCCCAGTCGGCCTGTCAGCCGGCTTCGAGATAAGTCCCGGCGCTTGCGCGGCGGCGGCTATGGCGGCGGAGGAGGAGGAGGTGGACTCTGCCGACACCGGAGAGAGGTAAGCGCAGCCGGCAGGGGGCTTCGTGTGTCTCCGGCGCGCACCCTCCGCGCGGGCCGGGTTAGGGCCCAGCGGGCAGCACCAAGGAGTCGCCGCCCGCCTGGCGACGACGGGCGGCTTCCTCGACCCTCCCCGGCATGAGTCCGCGCGGCGCCCAGAGGCGTCCCGGCGCCGCTCTGCCTGGGAGAGGCTCCCCTCAGCGTCGGGGCCCCGAGGTGTCTGAGCCGGACTCCGGCCGCGCCGGGAGGCCGCCTTGACCCCGCGCGGAGGGTCCGCCCCGTTGTTGTATAAGCCACCCCGCGGGCCGGCGACGGAGCTGGCCGCGGCGGCCGCACCGGCTCGGGCTCTGCCAAGGGACCCGGCCTGCCCCAATGCCGCCGGCGGGCGGTGCCCGGTCGACCCTGCACCTGACTGCGAGGCGCGGGAAATGACCGGGTCTGTCAGCCTCCCATCGCGGCTTCCGTCTACAGGTACTACCTGTGCTCTGTCCAGCCTCAGCCACACCTATTTGTTATTTTGTTTTTGGTGCTCTAGGTCAGGATGGCTAACTGGTTGGCTCCCCACATGGTGCCCTACGTCTATATCACACCTTAAAGAAGCTGAAGAGAAGATGTTAAAATGTAAGGCTTTCTTCTTGTAAGTTAAATGAGCTGAAACAGAATTTCTCTTTTATGTTTTCATTAGGTGTGCCTTGCACATACAAAAAAGAACCTGTTCGTATATCTAATGGAAATAAAATATGGACACTGAAGTTCTCTCATAATATTTCAAATAAGACTCCACTTGTCCTTCTCCATGGTTTTGGAGGAGGTCTTGGGCTCTGGGCACTGAATTTTGGAGATCTTTGCACCAACAGACCTGTCTATGCTTTTGACCTATTGGGTTTTGGACGAAGTAGTAGACCCAGGTTTGACAGTGATGCAGAAGAAGTGGAGAATCAGTTTGTGGAATCCATTGAAGAGTGGAGATGTGCCCTAGGATTGGACAAAATGATCTTGCTTGGGCACAACCTAGGTGGATTCTTGGCTGCTGCTTACTCGCTGAAGTACCCATCAAGGTAAGTGGTGGTGACAGAAGAGAGGGATTATAAATGAACTTAAATATATTCTTTCCCCCAACAGGGTTAATCATCTCATTTTAGTGGAGCCTTGGGGTTTCCCTGAACGACCAGACCTTGCTGATCAAGACAGACCAATTCCAGTTTGGATCAGAGCCTTGGGAGCAGCATTGACTCCCTTTAACCCTTTAGCTGGCCTAAGGATTGCAGGACCCTTTGGTGAGTGCTTATGTTCTAGGAAAGCAAAATGTAACATGCATTTTTTAAATTTCCTGTTAAATAGGTTTAAGTCTAGTGCAGCGTTTAAGGCCTGATTTCAAACGAAAGTATTCTTCAATGTTCGAAGACGATACTGTGACAGAATACATCTACCACTGTAATGTGCAGACTCCAAGGTGAGGGTTAGGATTCTCAATTCACTCTGTGTCATACATCGTGATTTTCTCCTTGCCGTTAAAGTGGTGAGACAGCTTTCAAGAATATGACTATTCCTTATGGATGGGCAAAAAGGCCAATGCTCCAGCGAATTGGTAAAATGCACCCTGACATTCCAGTTTCAGTGATCTTTGGCGCCCGATCCTGCATAGATGGCAATTCTGGCACCAGCATCCAGTCCTTACGACCACATTCATATGTGAAGACAATAGTAAGTGTGTGGCTTGATTTGGGTTTTTAGGTCACTAACTGTCTGAATGCTTTTCCTTATCCAGGCTATTCTTGGGGCAGGACATTATGTATATGCAGATCAACCAGAAGAATTCAACCAGAAAGTAAAGGAGATCTGCGACACTGTGGACTGAACACACTGAAGCTCTGATGGGAAAACCTGGTGACTGATATAGTTGTTCAGCAATAATTCATAGTCTGTGATGAAGAGTAGTGAATACAACACACAACCAGGCAGCCTTCTTGACTATACTTTGCACATGTTTTCTTTAGGAATTCACTCACACATTTAAACCAGTTAGTGCCTTCTAGAAGAATGGCTTTCCTTTCTCCTACACAAAATTGAAATATACAAGTCTCTAAATATAATACCTTTAAATAAAAGGTTATTTGTCCCTCTGATGTACTGAAAAACTGTAATTTTTCAGCTGAAAATTTTTTAATCTAACTTTGCTAGTTATTTTTATATTGCAATCTATATTACCAATTTAGGAAGTGATTTCTGAGTCTCTTACACTGTAAAGGTGCACTTTATTTTCTTTGTCTTCCCCATCATGTATTTATTGTGTCTTGATAACTGATATTAATCTAAATTCAATGTGTTTTTATGTAAAAATTTGTCAGTTGTTTAGAATATTTCACTTTGTTTTTGAAACGGAGTGACAAGGCAGATTTTTGGTTAGAGGACGGGAGTTGATCACTATCATTACTTTTTCTAGTTTACCTGTTTTTTATATTTAAGGCTGCTAAGCCATGTTCAGCATTTTAAATGTGGTCTATCCTGACATACAGTGTATAACAACATAACTCCTTGGAACCTCCTATGTGTGGTATAATTCTACTCTTCCAAGGAACATGACTTCAATACTTTCAGTGATTCAGGTACTGAAAAGCCTTACCTAAAAGGCTGTTCTTTGTTTCCCCCTTTCATACTATTCTTTTCCATGACCCAGGATGCAGCAAATGAAACAGATTTCTTCTCTTAAGGGGATATTAAGACTGTTACTTCCTAGTAAGCCAAGTAATACCATATTTTTATTAACATCTAACTTTTGTAGATGGGTGCTAAAATTGCATACATTTTAACCACTAAAATAGAAAAACAAGTGGTGCTATTATGTCTCATGGCACCAGAAATGAGCTAGCACTTGGGTTTGTTGTTGCTGTTGTTTATTAAGAGTATTGTGTTAATTAAATCATTACATACTTGAAGTTATATTACAAAAATTCTAGAAGGTTGATTGAACTATTTTTTTAGGAACTACCATCAAGTGTAGCATTTTCTTGCAGTTTTAAAATGAGGAAAACTTCTTTGAAACTGTGAAATGCTCCATGTGGTAACTGGCTGCTGAGAAAACCCTTCACCAAAAAAATAAATAAAAATTGAATAGGATTGTCATCAAGAAGGCATCTTTCGCTAACGTTGCTTGTCTAGGAGAAAGGTAGCTATGTAAATAAAAACAGTGAACTAGAGCAAATAGTGGTTTAATGGTTTTGTTATTGCATTTTTAAAATGGTTAATTAGGGAATTTGTAGTTGTTAGGAAATGTAAGGTTGTGTCACTGTTGATTAACTGCCAGAAAGACTGAATGTTCTATTTTCAACATTTCTCCCCTATAAAAGAATAGACAAATTATACTGAAGCATGATATAAACATCTTCCCAATGAACAATTTGTCTCACTTGTCAGATTAACTAGGTTAGTGCAGGAAGCAACATGAGCGCCAAGATGTGTTGTCTGATTTCTCTACCTTAAGAACAATAATAGTCTTTTTAGTTAGTATTTTGGATGGCCAGGTTTCAAACCTGTATGTGGTACAAATAATTTGGGTAATATTTTTGTATTTTTGTTTTACACACTCTCTAATCTCAATTATCCTTTGCTGGGAGAATGACAGGTTTCACTTATACAGGAAGGTTTTTGCACAGGAAATTTGGTCCCAGCCCTTGGAAGGAAGAAGTTCCTTCGTTTACTTAGTGAATGGAGTTTCTGGCCGCAGATGTGCCAAGTGATTGAAGAAAGATATACCCCAATATCAAGTGATAATTTATTTTCCTACAGACTGAATTTGCTTTATTTGAAAGATGTTGTAACTCTTTTTAAAGTTAGATTTTACCCTGAGGTATAGTATATGTAATTTTGTGAAGATTGAGCTGGAAGGGAAGTTCACAATCCTCACATTTAAAAAAATATAGTGGGTGCTAAATGTTTTCTTAAAAATCTAGTACAGCATTTGATCTTTGTTATGCACAGCATACTTTTATTTTACAGAATAAATTTTCCTGTGATAGTCACAACAAGACAGCTGTATAGTTTCTTGAGTCTTTTGTATGGACCAGTCTCTGTATAATAGTTAACTACAGGACTGTGGATCCAGCAAATGTTCAGTAAATGCTGCTGTTGTTCTTAGGGAAGGCTACTCTGGGTGTTGTGGCCGCCATACATGGCTTTACCTGGGTCCATGCATTCCCTTAAGATGACTTCTGTTTTCTTCTTTTTTCTTCTGATTTTCCAAAAAAAAAAAAGCCTTGCCTAAGGTTGGTTTTAGAATATGATTTGCAGAACACTTTTGAAATGTCTTCATTCATATATGTAATATATATTTATACTTAAAGGGCCATACGCGATTTCAATAAAACAAGAAGTACTGGAAAGAATAAACAAAAATAGCCAGAAGATGCCTAGAAAAGAACAATGTGGAAGGAGGGATAACCCTATTAAATATTATAACATAATGTTTACAATATGAGAAAGTCTAGGAATTTAGTACATGATAAAGCATCTCATTCAGAGAAAAAGGCTTTAAAAATGGTGTTGAGAGAAGTGTGGTTAACCATTTGGAAAAAAAAATAAAATTGAATCGATTTCTCACAGGATACACAGGATAAAATCTGAATAGAACAAAGACCCAATTTTTAAAATGAAACCCTCTTTCTAACTAGAAGAAAACATAGATGAATTATTGTATAATCTGACAGTGAGAAAAACTTTCCTAGGACTGAAAATTCAGAAGCAATAAAAAGAGAAGTCTATAGAAGAATTTTCAGCCAGATGGAATGGCTCATGGCTGTAATCCCAGCATTTTGGGAGGCTGAGGCAGAAGGACTGCTTGAGACCAGGAATTCAAAACCAACCTGGGCAACCTAGTAGGACTGGCTCTACCAAAAAAAAAAAAAAAAAAAAATTAAGTACCTGGCCTGGGTTCCACCTACTTGGGAGGCTGAGGTAGGAGGACTGTGAGCCCAGGAGTTTGAGGATGCAGTAAGCCACTGCACTCCAGCCTGGGTGACAGAGAAGAAAAAAGATTTTTTTGGATAGCTGAAAATATTTGCAGCATTTATCACAGAGGGCTAATTGTAGCCCTATATATGAAGAATTTTAAACTATGAGAAGAACCCGAAGAATAGGCAAAAGGATGTGAACAGACAGTTAACAGAAAATAGAATGCAAATGGTCTTTAAACATACAAGGATATGCATAAAAAGACAAATGCAAAATAAAATAAAATAATGGAAATACCTTTCTTACCTGTGAGATTGGGGAAAATCCAAGTTAGGCAATGCACTCTGTTGAGACAATAGGGAAACAGGCACTCCAAAAATTACAAATCCCTGTGGATGGTATTTGTTAACTAGCAAAGTTAAATGAGTATATCCTTCAACCTGGCAGACCCAGTTCTAAGAATCCATATGAGATGCACTTGCAAGAATATGAAATAGTATATGCACAAAGATCTTGATTACAGCACTGTTTCTAATAGCTACAGACTGGAAGCCAGCCAAATCTCCATTGATAGGGAATTGATGGAAGGAACTAGGGTATATCTATACAATGGGATACTACACAGCTGTAGAAAGGACTGCGAACTATTTTTGTAGTTCTGGTCTGGAGAAATCTCCAGAATATAGGAAATGAAAAATGTAAAGCACAGAAGAGAATGTATGGTGTGCTGTCTGTTGTATAACGAAGAGACAAATGGAAAAAATATGTATTTGCTTTTTTTGTAAAGCAATAGAAGAATTAGTTATACCAATAACTAATAAAATGATCTCCTTGTTAGTGGTGGTAGGGAGCTAGACAAGGATGGCAACTATTTCTGTATCTTACATACCTTTTATTTTGAGGCCCTGTCAATGTTTTATATAATAAACATTTTTTGAAAAGGCAACTCTTAAAACTAAAACAAACTTAACAGTCTGTCAAGTTGGTGATATAACCCCACAGAAGACTTACTTCAAGTGACTTGAAAACTTAGTATTTTGTCTGTACTTTGCTAATGGAATATATCCTACAGACCAAACAACCACAAATAAATCTTAAACTGCATTCAGTAGTTTTATTTTTAGCAATGATATTGG